TGTTGCTAAATCAAACACCGAGGCTAGCAGGATAGAACGCTCTCATCAATGAGGCCTAGGTCCCGAGCCCACCCTGAGAGACAGGCAGTGGCCTCAAGAGGAGGAGACATCAATAATCAAATACCAGGAAGACGAAATGCAAGGACAATAAGAGCCCACAATCACCTCTTTAATTTCTCCCTGGGAAGAATGCTGCCTGAGAGGCTGGCAGAAACGAAGAGGCCACCACACATCTGCTCTGTGCTTCCTAGTTTACAAAATACTTCTCAGGTTGTCCCATTTAATCCTCACAAGTAGCCCACAAGGCAAGTGGCATCACTTATTTATTTATCTATTTATTTATTTATTTATTTATTTACTTTTTGAGACAGAGTTTCATTCTTGTCACTTTATTTACTTATTTATTTATTTTTCGAGACAGAGTTTCACTCTTGTCACCCAGGCTGGAGTGCAATGGCACAATCTCAGCTCACTGCAACCTCCACCTTCCAGGTTCAAGTGATCCTCCTGCTTCAGCCTCTCGAATAGCTGGGATTACAGGTGCCCGCCACCATGCACAGATAACTTTTGCATTTTTAGTAGTGACGGGGTTTCACCACGTTGGCCAGGCTGGTCTCAAACTCCTGACCTCAGGTGATCCACCCTCCTCGGCCTCCCAAAGTGCTGGGATTACAGGTGTGAGCCACCGTGCCCAGACACAAGTGGCAACTGAGACTTAAGAGACATGAAGGGGCTTGGCTAAGTTGCAAAGCAGGTATGGAACCAACAGAGGGGCTGTGGAGCTGTGCAGAAAAAACAGGAAGGCACTAACCCAGGGTAATGTGTCCATAGCCCCCACCTTGTCCAGCACCACATCCTCCCTTCACCTCAGGGCTGCAGCTCCTCCGCCTCTGCCTCCTCAGGGCCCACATCCTGTGCCTCTCTCCCTTATCATTCTGATCCTGCCAGTTTCTGCCACGCCTCTGTCTGAACTTTGCTCCGTGCTCCAGGCTTGTTTTCCTCTGGACCTGGGAACCACTGGCTTACTTTCACTCACCGCCTGTCCTTCCTGACACCTCACCATGTGTACGGGAAAATGTGCCCGCTGTGTGGGGCTCTCCCTCATTACCCTCTGCCTCGTCTGCATTGTGGCCAACGCCCTCCTGCTGGTACCTAATGGGGAGACCTCCTGGACCAACACCAACCATCTCAGCTTGCAAGTCTGGCTCATGGGCGGCTTCATTGGCGGGGGCCTAATGGTGAGAAGGCTGGCAGGGGAGCCCGGGCCAGCGACGTGCTATAACAATGACTCTTGTCCCACAGGTACTGTGTCCGGGGATTGCAGCCGTTCGGGCAGGGGGCAAGGGCTGCTGTGGTGCTGGGTGCTGTGGAAACCGCTGCAGGGTAAGATCCAGATTAAGAAGGAATTCAGGGCTGGGCCTTACCTCCCCTTCCACACCACATCCAGATGCTGCGCTCGGTCTTCTCCTCGGCGTTCGGGGTGCTTGGTGCCATCTACTGCCTCTCGGTGTCTGGAGCTGGGCTCCGAAATGGACCCAGATGCTTAATGAACGGCGAGTGGGGCTACCACTTCGAAGACACCGCGTAAGGTTTAGCCTGTATTCGTGTCCTCCATTCCTTCTCCCACGTGGCCTCACCCCTCCCACAGGGGAGCTTACTTGCTCAACCGCACTCTATGGGATCGGTGCGAGGCGCCCCCTCGCGTGGTCCCCTGGAATGTGACGCTCTTCTCGCTGCTGGTGGCCGCCTCCTGCCTGGAGATAGTACTGTGTGGGATCCAGCTGGTGAACGCGACCATTGGTGTCTTCTGCGGCGATTGCAGGAAAAAACAGGTGAAATTTCTTGCGGTGGAGTTGTAGAGGGACTGGCTGCGTTCTCACCTTCTCTTTTCCGCAGGACACACCTCACTGAGGCTCCACTGACCGCCGGGTTACACCTGCTCCTTCCTGGACGCTCACTCCCTTGCTCGCTAGAATAAACTGCTTTGCGCTCTCTTCTCTGTCTGAGATTGTGCCTTCTGTAAGGA